GGACATATTCCATGTTGGAAAACTGTTCTGAAGTGGGTATCATTTTTATAACATTTAAATTTCAAAAAATATTTCACTGTGTGCCTAGTCTGTGCAAGGGGAGAATGCAGAGGAGGGAGGCATTAGAACCACACGTGAGGAACTCTGGAGTCCAGTGTGTTTGACTGCAGAAAGCCATTACTTATCATGTTTGGCTAATAAATACTGTGTGAAGATTACTTCTGATGTGTAATCTCTTAATTACAGATACACAAAAAAGGCCAGTCATGAATCACGCCAAATTGGAAGCAACCAAGATGTCCTTCAGCGTGTGAATGGATAAGCAAACTATGGTGCATTCAGGTAACAGAATATTACTCAGCGCTAAAAAGAAATGAGCTATCAGCCATGAAAAGATGTGGGGGGTATTACGGCCATATTACTCAATGAAAGAAGCCAGTCAAAAATGGCTACAGACATACAATCCAACTGTATGACATTCTGGAAAAGGCAAAACCACGGAGACAGTAAAAAGATCAGTGTTTGCCAGAGGCTGGGGAAGGAGTGAAAGAGTAGGATGAATAGGTGGAGAACCGGAGAATTTTAGCTCAGTGGAGCTAGTTCTGTATGAAACTGTAATGATGGAGAGAGGACTTTAGGCATTTGTCAAAATCCATAGAAGTGTACGATACAAACAGTGAATTTTAATGTATACCATGGATTCAATTAATAATAATGGATCCATATTGGTTTGTCAATTGTAACAAACGTACTACATTAATGCAAGATGGTAACAGCCTAACTGCTGGGCAAAGAGAGGATGCATGGGAGCTCTCTGGACTTTCTGCTCAGTTTTTCTGCGAACCTAAAGCTGCCCCCCAAAAACTAAAACCCAAATTAAGAACAAAGTTAATGCTGTTTAAACATAATAATAATAAAAGGCTACTAATAACATACTAATATAGAAAACTAGTATTTCAAAACCAAGTCAGGACTATGATGCTCTTATCCATATTTGTTTGTTTGTTGTTTTCAAGGTTAGGCGATGCTTTCCTTCACTGTCCAGTTTGCAGAGCCGTCTTGGAGCTGGCGCGGGTCCTCCCTCTGTCGTCCTGGCTCTTGGAAAGGAACCAGGCGGGCTCTGGCTCTTGGAAAGGAACCAGGCGGGCTGAGGAACTGGCGCGCCCTCGTCCGCCCACAAGTCCTTGGAAAGCGCAGGCCTCGTGCGCTCTCCAGCGCCCTTCCAGGGCGCAAGGGCAGGACAGGTACATCCCGCGTGCTGCGGTGGCGATCAGCGCGGACACGGAACCTGGCTCCACCCGTCCGCCCAGCCTTGGGGTTCTGCCAGAGCGCCGGGCGCAGAGCAAGCGGGTCTGAGCTCCAGCACCTTTGGCAGCTCCCGGCCCCGGGGTGCGAACGGCGGCCGTGGCTCACCGCTTCAGGAGCAGGCGACCAGGACACTAGGAAGAGAAGCCCGGACCAGGGCTAGTTTGTTTCCCCAACTCCTCTGGCCAGCTCAGGTTCTTAAACCCGCCGTGCAACAGACGCAGGTACCGGCTCAGAAAGCTCAGTCAGTGGTGCATTTGTGTCATTGCCTATGTTCCCTAACTCCAGGGGAAGATGAGCAGGTGCGAGACAGGGAGAAGCCATCCTACTTCTGGCTCCAGCGGCAGCGGTACCAGTGGCTGTATACAACAGGGGGCCCGAGAACCATCTGAGGCTCCAGCGGAGACACAGGATTGGCTTCCGCTCCCCAGCAGTGGGGACGTCTCCAGACATTCAGCAGCTCCAGCCCGGGGACTGCTGCAGCTTCTACCCTCTGGGTAACACCCCTCTTCTCTCTTTTGCTCTTCTACAGTGAGTTACAGTGTGTTTTCTCTTTCTTAGCTTACCACGTTTTATCTCCAGCTCTTGCATAATTCAAAGCACAATACTTCTGTGGGGTGAATGAGTATCTTCAACTGATATAGCAGCAGGACTTGGAGGGGAAAGTGGAACTTCCTCAAGTTTTGATCAAGAGAAAGTAAGCAGCTGGGTGTGGTAGCTTGTGCCTGCAATCCCAAAACTTTGGGAGGCCAAGGTGGGAGATCACTGGAGGCCAGGATTTCGAGACCAGCGTGGC